CTGAGGCAGGAGAATCAGGCAGGGAGGTTGCAGTGAGCCGAGAGGGCAGCAGTACAGTCCAGCTTTGGCTCGGCATCAGAGGGAGACCGTGGAAAGAGAGGGAGAGGGAGACCGTGGGGAGAGCATATATCCTTATTATTAAACTATGCATGACTGTGTATACAATACCTTTATAGGTCAAAAGCAGTCAAATACTGGCCATGAGATACACTTAGTCCAAGTACACAAATAATTGCAGAAGGAGAAAGTGAAACTCCTCTTACTTCCTGCCCCACTCATTTATCACAAAGCACACAGAAGTCAGAATAACACCTGCCCTTTGCAATTTCAGACTCCTCTCTTTCTGCCTCTCCAAACCTGTCCCACGTTTGGCGATTCCTTTCCCTTCGACCTCCCCCCATCAGGTCGCAGGTTCCTGGTCTACACCCCTTCTGCGTCCCCAACCACTTCTGAGTCTCACAACCTCTGGTCCCATAACCCCTCTGCACTAAGGAGCAATAAACAAAATTCACGCCCGAACAAAGAGGCCAAAACAGCAACCCAGGATGTTTGCGCCTGCGCACTCTGGGCGCACAGTACTCAGGCCGGCAGCCCAGCACCGGCTTATCTGTGAGAGCAATTAAGATGACTTTCGGAGGGTCCAACCGCCTTCCCAGCTCCGAACTACATCTCCCAGAAGGCTCAGTTGTGCGATTATCTTTCCATGCAGACTTGTCCTCTTTCTGAGGCTGTCCAGCGCCTGGGGGCAGTAGGACGGGTCCGGGAACTAAGCCCATCTCAAACACGTCGGAGTGGCTTTCTTTGGGGGCCAAGGCCCGAGCCTGAGGCGGGACTCCATGAGGCCTCTGGGGCGCGAGCGGTTTGACTAGGGGGGGCGATCCTTTCGGCGGGGCTGACGCAAGGCGCGGACAGGAATTCTGACGATCGGGAACCATCTTGTCCGGCCTTGATACGTCTCTGACTACGCTTCCCAGAGGTCTCCTCGGCAAGACTGTACTTCTCGCGGTAATTCAGCTTCCAACTCACGCGCTGGCGGGACCCTCAGGGCTTTACCAGCAACTACCCCAGTGCCGGGGAGGGTTCTGCTGCTTCGAAAGCTGGTAAGGCCTGAGGTGAGAAACCCGGGAGAGGGCGGGGCCGGGGGGGGTCTTATCTATCTTCTTTTGCCTCTCCCAGCTCTACCCTTCTCCAAAAGAAGAGCCAAGAGAAGGTCCTTTTCTACAAATATCAGAGCCATGGCTCAGGTGAGATACTGTTTCCTTTTGCTCAGATAGAGTAATGAAGTCATATACGTGGTTATTGTTCCAGGAGTCAGTGATGTTCAGTGATGTGTCCGTAGACTTCTCTCAGGAGGAGTGGGAATGCCTGAATGATGATCAGAGAGATTTATACAGAGATGTGATGTTGGAGAATTACAGCAACCTGGTTTCAATGGGTAAGGACATCTGTCCATAGTAATTTAGATTCTGATAAATTTGTTTTGTTACTTCTTTTGTAAGCAGGGCATTCTATTTCTAAACCAAATGTGATCTCCTACTTGGAGCAAGGGAAGGAGCCCTGGTTGGCTGACAGAGAGCTAACAAGAGGCCAGTGGCCAGGTAAGTGAGGCACAGCAGGTAATGCGTGATTTATGTGAGTGATTACTTTCATATTTTCTTTCAGTCCTGGAATCAAGATGTGAGACCAAGAAATTATTTCTGAAGAAAGAAATTTATGAAATAGAATCAACCCAGTGGGAAATAATGGAAAAACTCACAAGACGTGATTTTCAGTGCTCCAGTTTCAGAGATGATTGGGAATGTAATCGGCAGTTTAAGAAAGAACTCGGCTCTCAGGGGGGACATTTCAATCAATTGGTATTCACTCATGAAGATCTGCCCACTTTGAGTCACCATCCATCCTTCACATTACAGCAAATCATTAACAGTAAAAAGAAATTCTGTGCATCTAAAGAATATAGGAAAACCTTTAGACATGGCTCACAGTTTGCTACACATGAGATAATTCATACCATTGAGAAGCCTTATGAATGTAAGGAATGTGGAAAGTCCTTTAGACATCCCTCAAGACTCACTCATCATCAGAAAATTCATACTGGCAAGAAACCCTTTGAATGTAAGGAATGTGGAAAAACCTTTATTTGTGGCTCAGACCTTACTCGACATCACAGAATTCACACTGGTGAGAAACCCTATGAATGTAAGGAATGTGGGAAAGCCTTTAGTAGTGGTTCAAACTTCACTCGACATCAGAGAATTCACACAGGTGAGAAGCCTTATGAATGCAAAGAATGCGGGAAGGCCTTTAGTAGTGGCTCAAACTTTACTCAACATCAGAGAATTCATACTGGGGAAAAACCCTATGAATGTAAGGAATGTGGCAATGCCTTTAGTCAGAGCTCACAACTTATTAAACATCAAAGAATCCATACAGGTGAGAAACCTTACGAATGTAAGGAATGTGAAAAGGCTTTTCGTTCTGGCTCAGACCTTACTAGACATCAGAGAATTCATACTGGGGAGAAACCCTATGAATGTAAGATATGTGGGAAGGCTTATTCTCAGAGTTCACAGCTTATTAGTCATCATAGAATTCATACTAGTGAGAAACCCTATGAATATAGGGAATGTGGAAAGAACTTTAATTATGACCCACAACTTATTCAGCATCAAAATTTGTACTGGTGATGAAACAGAATATATGAAATGTGTAGGGAGGCTTTTAATTATGGCTCAAAACAGAATTTATCTTGTTAATAATTCCTCTAGATAGAATAATGTAGAAACATTTTATTTGTGGACTACAGCTTATTCAGCCTGGGAAAAATAATGTTGGAGAAATACTCTATGAATAGAATATACTTTGGAAGCCCTTAACTAAACGCTTACTTCTCTTGACATCAGATAATTCAGTCTAGCAATATGATAGATAATTCAGTCTGTCATACTGAAAATGACAGCACTTTTAACACCTTTCTAACCTTCTTAACGTCAGAGAATTTTTGTAGAAATGTAGTCCTGTGATTGTCATTTTTTCCCCTAATTTCTCTAATTGTTACATTCTTAGTATTTTAATCCATATTAAATTTATATGGCTATAAATTTCATCTGTTTACATCCTGATTTGTATACTATTTTAAAAATACCTTTAGTACCTGGGAGAAGTGACCTCTTTATTTTTGAAGATGGCTTATTCTTTTTGTTCTTTATAACATTAAGGCTTTCTTATTGTAAAAATGTTCATGAACGACATTTTACTCAATAGAGATTCTTCATTATCTTCATGGTGTTTTGTTGTGTTACTGTAATATCACTTATGAAATCCTATTGGTGGATATCGTAGTCTCCTCTAGATATTTTGCCATAATACATGCCAAAATACAAGTCCCTGCTGGACATTCTCCCTAAGCACATCTTTGTATCATATCTTTTAATTGCAGAAGTAATGTGTGAATATATTTTCCTTATAAAAGATGCAAACATTACAAAAAGGCAAATGTACCCTTTGACCATATCCCAAAGGATAGTCTTTATCAGTTCATTATTTATTGCTGATCATTTTTCTGTTCATATATACATGCGTGTCTCAGTAAAAATTATAAAATGGGGGATAATTATAATACCTACCTCATAATGCTTTGTGAGGATTAAATGAATTAAGATCGATAAAGTGCTTAGAATTGTGCCTGACATGATAAATACATACTCACTGAATGTTAGTCATCGTTATTATATTCATCATCATCAGTATTATTATTTGTAGAAAGGCTTTTTAACTTCTGCAGAACTTAGTCACCATTAGGCAGGGTGTTTGACTGAAGAAAGACCCTTTGAAGGTAACAAGTTAAGAAAATTTCCCATCATCATGTACTTACTATTGAACATGAAATAATCCTAGGTGTTGGGGGGGAAAGTACTGTGAATAATGTGTGTGAAGGACTTTATTCCGACTAATACTCTTTTTGTCGCATTATATACCCAGTAAAAAAGAAAAGAGAACATAAGCAAAATATTGGTGCACTAATGAGGAAAAAAAGTATGAAAAGAGAAACAGCATCATATTTAAAAAATGGACAGAGATAGAAACATAGTTACAGATTTAAAAGGTTCTGTTGAATATTATGCTTTTTTCTAATATGTTTGAAAATTTAAACAAAATGGTTTTTAAGGAAAATATACATCAATATTGACTCCAAGAAAATTAGGACTCTTCAAAGACTCTCATAAACACAGAGAACAGGGAAAAATTAGCATGTGATCAGTTAACTATTACTAATGAAGCACCAAATCCAGTTTCTTTCTAAGGAAAACTTTATCAAATGTTCAAGGAACTATTTCAGTTATATAGAAGTACACATCTTGGCTCACGCCTGTAATCCCAGCACTTTGGGAGGCTGAGATGGAAGGATCATTTGAGGCCAGGAGCTTGAGACCAGCCTGGCCAACATGTTGAAACCCCATTTTTACTCAAAAATACAAAACTTAGCCAGGCATGGTGGCACATGCCTGTAATCCCAGCTACTGGGGAGGCTGAGGCAGGAGAATCACTTGAATGCAGGAGGTGGAGGTTGCAGTGAGCCAAGATCACGCCATGGCACTTCAGCCTGAGCGACAGAATGAGACTATTAAAAAAAAAAAAAAAAAGTCCACAGTGTAGCTTTGTTTGGGGTTAAGTTAGTGTTTTGAAATGGGCCTTCCCTGTGCTCAAAACATGCTCAGCAAGCAGCTCCCCACGCTGGACAGATCGCATATGTGGAAGGATGAAGTTTATGTCTGTAGAACTGTTATTTTATGCCCCACTTCCTTTTTTCTTAGATCCTGTGTAGACGGGTCTCTCTGAACATTGTGTTACTTTACTTTACTGGCATAAGGAAGTAAAATATTTCATAATAAATTTGAGAAAAGTAGAGTGAGCAAAAATACCTGCAAATGAGAGAATTACTAAAAATGGACTGTTGTAATGTTTTGCGTTATCAAAATGAAAACTGCCAAATGAGATTTTGTTTACTTTCTTTTCTTGTGTGCTTATGTCTTTTATAAAGTTCTTCATCTAAAATTATAGAGATAGTGCATTTGCACCCAAATTAATGAAACAATACCATTAAAGAGAAAGAAAAGGGGCTGGGCACAGTGGCTTACGCCTGTAATCCCAGTGCTTTGGGAGGCCAAGGCAGGGGGCAGCCTGGCCAATATAGTGAAACCCCATCTCTACTAAAAATACAAAAATTAGCTGGGCGTGGTGGCATGTGCCTGTAGTCCCAGCTGCTCGGAAGGCTGAGGCAGGAGAATCGCTTGAACCCGGGAGGCGGAGGTTGCAGTGAGCTGAGATCCTGACTGCACTCCAGCCTGCATGACAGAGTCTCAAAAAATCTGTCTCAAAAAAAAAAAAAAAAAAGAAAGAAAAAATGATTATCTTTGCCCTTCTCCGTTCCTCATTCCCTCCCCTCTGTCAATTTTCTTCTGAATAATATTTAAAGGTTGTGTATATTACCCATATATTTCTTCATGCTAAAACATTAACACACAATTATTTTATTATGTTTTTACAGAAAAATGGATAACTATACATTTCCCTGAAATTTGCTTTTTTACATTCAACTGTACATTTTGGATTTTCCTTCAATAGATGATGATCTAACAGTCTTTCTGATGGTTACAGTATGTTCCACAGTGTTATTTACCAATGCCTTTTCAACCACTTTCCCAATTGTGATATTATGGATTGTTTGCGCTTTTTTGCCATCTAAAAGTAATGCTGCAACAAACACTTTGTATTCTTGTCTGTTTTATTTCTATAAAATAAGCTTCCCAAGTCATTTCCAGTGTTTTTGCTTTGTTTTGTTTTGAGACAGAGTTTCACTCTTGTTTCCCAGGCTGGAGTGCAATGGCGCAATCTTGGCTTACTGCAATCTCCGCCTCCCGGGTTCAAGAGATTCTCCTGCCTCAGCCTCCCAAGTAGCTGGGGTTACAGGTATATGCCACTACGCCTGGAAAATTTTGTATTTTTAGTAGAGACGGCATTTTTCCATGTTGGTCAGGCTGGTCTCGAACTCCTGACCTCAGGTGATCCACCCTCCTCGGCCTCCCAAAGTGCTGGCATTATAGGCATGAGCCACCGCACCCGGCGTCATTTCCAGTGTTTTCTATGTTTCCTAGGAAGGTTTTGCTTCTGGAAGATTTCAGAGGGCAAGAGAATAAAGGAGTGGAGTGCAGTTTTTCATATATGTGATTCTGTGAGTGTGTATACACAGAGATTTAATATTTTAATACATCAGGAATTGATTATACGATCTAATGCAGGATGTCAGACTTGTTTCTATCCAGGAATAAAACCAGTTATGCCAGAAGTAACTATTATTCACCTTTCTCCTACTGAATTAAAATACTATCAGTTGTATATTAAATGCTCACATCTATTTCTGTTCTCCATATTCTAGCAATCCTTGACACTTTTCAATAGCTTTTATTACTTGGAAATAAAGATGTATGTATATATTATTAATATATAGTTTATTATTTGGAAATAAAGATGTTTCTTCATGAGAATTTTTGACTCATTTATTTTCCAATGAAAACCC